GAATTCAACACAGACACACATATCCCTTCAAAAACTTTTATTTGTATCAACAGTTCCTAGCTCTTGACTTAGCTTAGAGCTTTTAAAAGAGCAGACACCTTATATATTTGAGATTGAAAAAGTTTCTGCTATTAATCAGAAATAATCATTTCTATTTTCTGGCTTACCCCTTGGAATAAGCCAAAAATAAAACCAAAGTTACATTTCCTGACAGATGGATAAGAAAACAATAGAAGGAACATCCTGAATTCTAGAGTTGACTCTTGCTGGTGAAGTACACCTTCAGCTTAGTCCATTCTCCTAAGTAAAGCCTGAAGGAAAACTCTTAACACCTAATTCTTTGTGGAAAAATGATCAACTAGCCATTTCACAGGCTATAGAACAAAAGTACAATTGGGCATCTTTCCTTATGTCCTGGGATCAGGGGTGCTTACATTTAACATTGATCAGGTAAAGAGGAGAGGCTGTGCCTAAGGTCTGAGAAAAGGCTTGCTCTAAGCAAGCTGTGGTGAGGCACAGGATGACTAGGGAATGGCAGAGAACAGGCTGGCCTACTGTCAGTTCAAGCAACCAGCTGAGCAGCAGCAGTCTAAAAAGCCCCAAACAGAACACCTCCATGGATTCAGGGAAGGGCTGAGGCACTGCCTTTCTAGTATGTGCCAAAAAAAACATAACTCTGAATTGGGGCCCAGGGGACTTTGAGTTTGTATGGGGAGGGAAAAGGAGTGAGCAGTTCTCCTCCCCTCCCCACAGCCTTAGGCCAACACAAACTGCAAATTGGTAAGCAGCACCTTAATACCTCTTGTGACAGTTACGGCTGAAGTGGCAGGGTCAAGCTTGTAGGTGTTGGCATCCCCCTTTTTATATCGGTCCCGGAAGACATAGATGCTCCCGTTACAGCTGGCAATCTTCCAGAGGGATGGGGCAGAGCTCCAGGCCTCAGGAAGGCAAAGCCGGGTGAAGCTGTCTAGCAAGGGATTGTAGCACACCAGGGAGTCCCCTTCAGCCACGATGAACACCAGATCTTTATGCACAGCTGCGTGCATGCGGCCTGCAAAGGGCAGCACATAGGGCTTCACATGGCATTTGTCTGTCTCTGTGTCAAAGCACTGGATGAGTCGGGAAGGTTTGGTAAAGAAGTCCAGATCATTCTCCTCCCCCCCTAGTAAGTAGATGATCCCGTTGAGGTTGGCACCAGCAGCCCCTGACACAGCCACCTCTAGCTGAGTTGTCTCTGTCCACACATTATCACCTACGCGATAATAAATGACTGCGTTGGAGAGGGTATCTTGCAGTGTCTTGCCACCCAGTGAATATAT